TGCAGAGAAGCATACTGAACAGAAGATAAAGCTCTAGGGAAGAGTGAGGTGAATAGAGAGAAAGTGAGGGTGCTAAGAGCAAACAGAAAATCAGAAGGGTGTAACATAGCAAAACCAAGGGAAGATAATTTCAGAAAGAAATAGACATGGCCAGAGATGAGAATTTTTCGGTAAGACTGAAGACCATACTCTTTGGGTTGCTAATCAAGGTTGTATATGATCTTAATGAAGCTTTTTTGGAGCGGTTCAAGTGAAAGACAGATTGCAATAAGTTGGGAGGGAGAAGAAGGCTCAGAATGTAGTAGGTTTGGAATGACTTGGTGGATGTAGATTACCCTCTCAGGAAGCATGGGAGCAAATAAAGAGGGTGATGGTCCCAGGCACTTTTACATCTCAAGGACTGCTTTCCTTGCCCATAAAACAAGGAAAATACAGGCAGTACCTGTTTAGCAATGGTGTCCTAAGGATTAAAATCTATTACTAATGAAATATACTTGTGTCCTTTTGCTGAATCCAAATTTATTGTTGTTAGTCGCCATATGTTCATTTTCATAATGTCTTAATCATTAAAGTCAAGTGAATAACAAAACATACAGTTAACTGGCTCTGCATTTCTCTAGCTCAAGTTCTTTGACTGTATATACCCGAGTTTGACCTTAGAAGATATTAACATTTCATTCCTTTAGCAGTTAGAACAAGGACAGTTTAAGTTTGGTCTGGGATTAAGGCAGAATTTCTTCTCTCATCCTGCCTTCCAAACTGAAGAAATGGCCTCAAATGGAGATTCTAAGAGAAAATGTCACTTGCCTTATGAATCAGTGTGCCCCACTGAGGATACCTATTATGGATTGGTTTAATATCCAAAAATTTCTTCAGATCCAACTCTTGACATCTCTGTCCACTTTTTGTGTTTTGAAGATTTCAAAAGACTCAATGAGTTTATGCTTTATGAAGTCATAGAGCCATGGATGTGATGTCACAATTGTGGCCAGCTCACCAGGAAGCAGGCAGAGCGGGGAAGGCTGAGTCCACACTGCAAGTCCAGAGAGCAGGGAACTACCTTGAGTATTCTACTCAAACTTATGTCTCAGAGTTCCCCAATTTCCCAAGAAGGGAGAGATAGAGGCCACAATCCAGGGGGCCATCTCTTAAGGTACCAATAATTTTGCAGGTAAGAGCATGGGACCTCATCCCTTTCCAGATTAAGTAAAAATTGACAAATAGTGCTTTTTCAGCCCAGTAGGAGTCATGTACACGGTATAAGACTTGGAGGAAATGCAGGGACCCTTCTGTTTTCTCCTGCAAAGTTGAAAAAGCTGCATGCAGTTGGAAGGGATCTTCAGATGGTGCTGGTGACTTTCTGTTCCTTTTGGAGTTGACATGCATGTGGATTGGAGGAAAAATAATCAACATATATTCTCCTTTCGTACTGTTTAAATCACAGGAAGAAGCGGCTTTAAGACAAAGTGAGTTCTTTCCCCCAAATATTTCCTTTGTTTTTATATACATTAATCACTTTGTCATTCATAGGATCAAACCAAAATGACAACTGCTCACTTTTACTGTCAATACTGCACAGCATCACTTCTTGGGAAGAAATATGTACTAAAGGATGACAGTCCATACTGTGTTACATGTTATGATCGTGTATTTTCTAACTATTGCGAGGAATGCAAAAAACCAATTGAATCTGATTCTAAGGTAAGTCTCACCTCAATTTACAGAATTACTGCCATTTAATTAACTTTTATTTACTGTCTCAAAGGATCTTTGTTACAAAGACCGGCACTGGCATGAAGGATGCTTCAAGTGCACCAAATGCAATCACTCTTTGGTGGAAAAGCCTTTTGCTGCCAAGGATGAGCGCCTGCTGTGCACGGAGTGCTATTCTAACGAGTGCTCCTCCAAGTGCTTCCACTGCAAGAGGACCATCATGCCTGGTAGGGTCTCAAGGGGGCTCCTGTCTCTAACTTATACTAACATGGCCTTACTTTTGGAGTACAGGTTCCCGCAAAATGGAATTTAAGGGAAACTACTGGCATGAAACCTGTTTTGTGTGTGAGAATTGCCGACAACCTATAGGGACAAAGCCTTTGATCTCCAAAGAGAGTGGCAATTATTGTGTGCCATGTTTTGAGAAGGAGTTTGCTCACTACTGCAACTTTTGTAAGAAGGTAATTTTCTAAAGAGGGTGAAGCTTGTGGAAATGGTCATTGCCTTTTCTGTGGTCTTTGGCAGGTGATAACTTCAGGTGGGATAACATTTTGTGACCAGCTATGGCATAAAGAGTGTTTTCTGTGTAGTGGCTGTAGGAAAGATCTCTGTGAAGAACAGTTCATGTCCAGAGACGACTATCCATTCTGCGTGGACTGCTACAACCATCTTTATGCCAACAAGTGTGTAGCCTGTTCCAAACCCATTAGTGGTGAGTTCTTCAGTTCAATATGATCATGCCATTAGATTAATCTTTTTCTCCAATTCCTTTACAGGTCTCACAGGTGCCAAGTTTATCTGCTTTCAAGACAGCCAGTGGCATAGCGAATGCTTTAACTGCGGGAAATGCTCTGTCTCCTTGGTGGGTAAAGGCTTCCTGACCCAGAACAAGGAAATCTTCTGCCAAAAATGTGGCTCCGGAATGGACACTGACATCTAGGAGACAGTCCTTGCCCACCTAAAATCCATTTTGCCTTCGTTGTCACTAAAGCCAGAACTCAGTTGCGGTCTTATTTTTGACTTAAGTTTTAGAAAATATTCATGTAGTTTAGAGTGGAAAAGTTTTTGCACACATTTTGATCGAACTATATTCTAAGCACACAAAAAGCACAGTAGAACAGAAATGAATATATGCTAAATCACAAAGACAACTCTCCTTGCAAAATACTGCACTCTGCTGTTAGAAGCAGAGGAAAATATCTCTTCATAATCAAATATATGACATATACCTAGGAGCTGTGGATGTAATTACTGAAGAATGAGGTTTTTCATACCTGAAGAGTAAAAGAAAAACTAAGAGATCAAACTGAGAGGTATACATGAGGCTAGTGTTTGCATTCCTGGTTATATGTAATGTGATAAATTAGCTATGAATGGTAAAAGAACAAAACTGATCAGAGTAAATTCATTAGCAATTATCACATTTAAGAATTGTTATCATTTAAAAATCATCCTTTTTTTCACACATACTGACTGTAGAATTAAAAAACAAAGCTACAATTTGCCCTCATACACACTGCTTCCACAGCTTGCTAGTTCTGTGTTTACTCAATGGAATATGAGAACTGAGGACATTATGGCTCTCATAATCTGCATAGGTATAAAGAGGATCATTTCTACCTAGGGATAGCCAAAGCATGGGTTTCAACACGTTTTGTATTAAATATATTTTCAAAGTCCACAGTGATTTTTCTAAACGCTTACAGATTCCATGAAATAAAAGTCTATTCTTTCAAGTGGAGCTAACCAGGATAATCTTTGTCCCCAAAGGCAAACCTTTAAAATAAATAGATCATTAAATCTTCACTTGTGGAAATGAGTTTTAGGGAAGGGATTGAGTCTTGGAACATGACTTTCATCCAGATATCTAACGACATAATAGAATGCATAATTAGCTCTGTGCCTCATGCATTATTGCCTTCTAAAATTACATAAATGATTAATGGGCAGACATAAAAGTGGGCTTTAAAGAAATCTAGTAATAATAAAAGCTGAAAAAGAATAATTCACTGCTGATAATTCAGAACCTGCAAAGCAGCACAATAGAGTAATGTGGGCTGTAGGCGAGCCCTCCCCACTCTTCCCCCACACCTGTGCCACACCCCCCTTACCCCAAGCCAGTTGTGCCCCCAGTTTCAATCTCCTGCATAACCAGGAGGTGCACTCCTAACCCTAAGCAACTGTCCTATAAGTCAGTCAGTGTTTATTGATCACACAGGAAGTAAAGAGCCTTAGTGAGAAGTCCATCACCAGGTTTATCTTTATACCAGACTTTAACTGATCATGACCCTATCTTGCTACCCCTGGATATTTTCCACATTACTTGGGACAAATGGAAAGCAACCTCTGCTCTCCATGATCTGTTTTCACATTGGTTATAGCATCTCTTGGATGGAGTAGAGGGAGGTCAGGAGAAGAAGCCCACATAGATATATAACTGTCTTCTCTCAGATTACACATTATAGCATTAAAGGTTTTGATTAAAATCTAATTGTAAGATACTGCTGATTACAATTACCAAAATAGCATCACAGGAGATTCAATTAAAATTGTTATGGAAATAATTTTTGAAATAGTTTAAAATGCAAGAATATTCAGCGATGTTAATAATTTAGAGATACTAATAAGTGTTCTGCTAGATAGACTATTTGAAAACTATAAATGTATTTTTGGATTAACAATGCCAAGGTATTTTTTCATATTCACATTGAAAAATACAGGCAAAACTATCAATATTTTTTCTGCATTATATGAAATTTCACAGGTAGAACTAAATCTATGATATAGAAAATAATAGCACATTACACATAGAGAAAACCAAGCCACTTAGGTTTAGATAGATATATAACATGTAACATCTTCTCTGTTAACCAATTATAGATACATATACAACATGTAATGTTTTCTTAGTTAAACAATTGGAAATGTTTAGGCATTTTACTGTGTGGGGGCAGTGAGTATGCACATGATCAGACTTGTATTCTAGCTTTACAATTAAAATTCACAGAATCATTTCCTAAAGATTTTATTATCCTTTCATAAGTATAAATATATATACTTTTACATATAAATAGTTCTGCATTTAGAAGGTATCCTACACATCAAACATCCATTAAACATGTACTATGCCAAAAGTTAGAGCTTATACTGTTGTGGGTCTGGAGTTGTAGGAGGATGGATCATGGTATGGAAATGCAGAAGTGCCTGATGCAAAGATCCTTGCCTGCAGGTTAAACAAAGCACCACATATGTAGACATAGCACACATATGCAAAACAACTAAGAAAAAGACCTCCTTAGGTCTTTGCGTAACACACACAAAGATAAATGTAAAAATTATATAGTTGATTTATATGGTTTATGTAACAAAGAGAAAAACTCCTTAATGGACTTATCCAAAGATGAAATGGACTGACTCAGGAAACAGTGGGCTCCCAGTAATTCAAAGGTGACATCTGCATGGGCAGGAAAGAAGTTAAAAGCAAATCCCATGTGCCAATAACAACCAGATGGCTTGGAAGTAGCAGAGACTGCCGAAGAGCAGGAGAAAATAAGATTGCTAAAAGAGAAAGAGTCAGAGGAAGGGAGAATATTAACTCTTAGGATAAAAAGTGACATAACCGGCCATAGAAAGTTACCAACTGTTCATAAGTAAAGGAAGAAAATAATTATTGTAGTGTTTGAGGAAAATTATGCTTTTGATCCTTTGTGGAATAGAACCAAAGAAAGCAAGGTTCCAAGGATTAAGTTTCTTACTGAAGGAATAAGTTTGGTTAATGGCTACAAAAGTGAAAAGAAAGAGGAAGAAGGCATTGAAGGCCACGAGT